CTCGGGGCCTTTTTTTTTTTTTTTTGAGCCGGAGTCCCGCTCTTTCGCCCAGGCTGGAGTGCAGTGGCGCGATCTCGGCTCACTGCAAGCTCCGCCTCCTGGGTTCACGCTATTCTCCTGCCTCAGCCTCCCGAGTAGCTGGGACTACAGGCGCCCGCTACCACGCCTGGCTAATTTTTTTGTATTTTAATAGAGACAGGGTTTCATCGTGTTAGCCAGGATGGTCTCTATCTCCTGACCTTGTGATCCGCCCGCCTCGGCCTCCCAAAGTGCTGGGATTACAGGCGTGAGCCACCGCGCCCGGCCCGGGGACTCTTAAAATACAAACATTACTGGAAGGTCACCTCCTGCTAGGGCCAAGAGAAGAGCATGAAGGGCTGCGAGAAATTGGGAGGCTTGGGGCGACGTTTGGAAGCCTTAGTGGAGGGAGGGGTCTGTTATGGGGAGCAGGGAGGGCGGAGCAGAAGTGAAGCGCGACCGGACAGCGACTCCACCCTGCTACGCACTCCCTACCAGGACCGCCTCCTCTGGCCCAACCCTCCCGGAACTTCGAGCCCCAGCGGGCAGCGCGCAGCACGCAGGCGCAGAGCGTGCCCGGCGCAAAGCACTGCATGCCGGGAGTCGTTGTCGGCCTGGGCGGGCGGTGCAGCTCACTTCTGACCCCGCCCCCCAGGGTCTCCAGGTGTCTAACCAGCTTCCCTCCACCCGGGTGCGCGTCACAGACCTTCCCCGCCTGCATCTGGCACTTCGCGCGACCCCCTCCTCCAGGCCGAGAAACTTCGCGCCTGGGACCTGCCGACGACTAAGGCTCAGTGAGACTCGACGAATCAGGCCCGTGTCTTTCGTCCGGGTAAAGCGAGGGGCTGGACTAGAAAGATCCTTCCGGTCGCCTCTGGCTCGCCCAGCTCTCCCGCCACGCCCCGTACCTGGGGGCTGCTGGGAGTTGCAGTTCCCTGAGCCCGACCCCTCCTGCCCAGTCCCCCCCGCCCCGGGCCGGCCGGCCCTCCCGGTCCCGACATGCTCTGCGCCTCCTGCCGCCTCCTAGCGGCCCGGGCCGCGACCACGCTGCCCGCCCCGCCCCGAGCCCGGGGCCCCGCGCTCCGCTGCAGTGAAGGGCGTTGCATTTCCCGGGGTACCCCGAGCTGCCCTCTTGTGACTCCTTGGCGGGGCGGCTGGTCAGACAAAGTGTGCCTCCGGGCCGGAGGGCGACCCAGAGGAGGGGGAAGATGCCGCCGGCCACGGGCGGAGGCCTGGCAGAGTCCGAGCTGCGTCCCCGGAGGGGCCGCTGTGGCCCCCAGGCTGCTAGGGCCGCAGGCCGGGACGTGGCCGCTGAGGCTGTGGCGCGAAGCCCCAAACGGCCTGCTTGGGGCTCACGGCGCTTCGAGGCGGTCGGCTGGTGGGCCCTGCTGGCCTTGGTGACGCTGCTGTCCTTCGCCACCCGCTTCCACCGCTTGGACGAGCCGCCGCACATCTGGTGAGTGATGGGAGGGACTCGGCGGGCACCATAATTCTTGTTTCTCTTTCTGTGTTTCCTTTAGTTGGGATGAGACTCACTTTGGAAAAATGGGAAGTTACTATATCAACCGTACATTTTTCTTTGATGTGCACCCGCCCCTGGGAAAGGTGAGCAGTGTGGTGAATAGCAGCTCTCTGGTTCTCATCTTTTTGTTTGTTCTTCTCTCCTCAGATGCTGATAGGTCTTGCTGGCTACCTGAGTGGATATGATGGTACCTTTTTGTTCCAGAAGCCTGGGGATAAATATGAGCATCACAGCTACATGGGAATGAGAGGAGTAAGGCTTCCTGACTTGAAATGGACTGACTGGTTATTTGACAGCTTCTCTATTCCTCCCACAGTTCTGTGCATTCCTTGGCTCCTGGCTGGTCCCCTTTGCCTACCTCACTGTACTGGATCTGTCCAAGTCCCTCTCGGCAGCACTGCTCACAGCTGCCCTCCTCACCTTTGGTAAGTTGTCTTAGCCATACCATGGCTTTTGGCGCTTTTTCACCAGCGAGCTCATGTTTTTCAGACACGGGATGCCTCACTCTGTCCCAGTACATCCTCCTTGACCCCATCCTGATGTTCTTCATCATGGCTGCCATGCTGAGCATGGTCAAGTACAACTCTTGCGCCGACAGGTCAGAAACTCCATCCCCGGGAGGGGAGGGTTGCCAAATTGAACTCCGTCTTGTTGATTTTCAGGCCCTTCTCTGCCCCCTGGTGGTTCTGGCTCAGCCTGACTGGCGTTAGTCTTGCTGGTGCTTTAGGGGTCAAGTTTGTTGGCCTCTTTATCATCCTTCAAGTGGGGCTGAACACCATTGCAGACCTTTGGTACCTGTTCGGAGACCTCAGTCTTTCATTGGTGAGCACCCAAGGGTTTGCTGTGGAAATGTTGCCTAGCACCCCACGCTGGCCTCTGTTTGCAGGTGACTGTGGGAAAACACCTGACTGCTCGTGTCCTGTGCCTCATAGTGCTGCCCCTGGCTCTCTATACAGCCACCTTTGCTGTTCACTTCATGGTGCTGAGTAAAAGGTACAGACAGAGCCTTTGCAGCATCTTGCTTCTTGACTCTCTTCTGCTCTTCCTCTCCCCACAGTGGCCCTGGTGACGGTTTCTTCAGTTCTGCCTTCCAGGCCCGGCTTTCAGGGAACAACCTGCACAATGCTTCCATCCCTGAACGTGAGTGTCTCTGGGCCATTACAAAGGTAGAAGCTCACCCCTCTGCTGTCTCCCTTCCTCCCAGACCTGGCCTACGGCTCTGTGATCACTGTGAAGAACCTCCGGATGGCCATCGGCTATCTGCACTCCCACAGGCACCTCTACCCCGAGGGCATTGGTGCCCGTCAGCAGCAGGTCAGTGAGCCTTTTGTGCACTTGTACGGCAGTCCTCTTCCCTCCGCCCCCACCCCCCACCCAGGTCACCACCTATTTGCACAAGGACTACAACAACCTGTGGATTATCAAGAAACATAACACAAACTCAGGTAATGTGGTCAGAGACTGATGCTTCTTGTGCTTTGGATATCAATGCTTGTTTCTTTTTGGCAGATCCCCTAGACCCTTCCTTCCCAGTGGAGTTTGTAAGACATGGAGACATTATTCGACTAGAACACAAAGAGTAAGTCAATTTGCAGTTTGGATAAATAAATGAAGCTAAATTAAACCCCTCTCATCCTCCACAGATGTCCACTTAAAAAAATCTGGCGATGGGAGCAGAAAGAGTAAGTGGCAGTGAGGAGGTTACCTAGCTCAGGGATAATGACACTTCTCTTTTCTAACTTCTAGAACTTCCCGGAACTTGCACAGTCACTATCATGAGGCCCCCATGACCCGGAAGCACTATCAGGTCACCGGCTATGGCATAGTAAGTAAGCAACGGGGATGTGAGTAGGACGTTCTTTGTATTTTTTTCTTGGCTTTTATGGCAGAATGGAACAGGGGACTCAAATGATTTCTGGCGGATTGAGGTCGTAAACAGGAAATTTGGAAACCGGATCAAAGTGCTGAGAAGTCGAATTCGCTTCATCCATTTGGTCACAGGTTGTGTCCTGGGCTCCTCGGGAAAGGTTCTGCCCAAGTGGTAAGTCTCTAGGGTTTTGCTGTCCCAATCGATGAGAGACATCTGTGACTTCTGCTTTTCACAGGGGCTGGGAGCAGTTGGAAGTTACTTGCACCCCATACCTGAAAGAAACCCTCAACTCCATCTGGAATGTGGAGGACCATATCAATCCCAAGTGTGAGTGAGGTCACTTTCTGGGCTGGCTCTGGAAAGGCTTTTCTCCTGCATTTTTTTCCCCTAGTGCCAAACATCAGCCTGGATGTGCTACAGCCCAGTTTTCCTGAGATCTTGCTGGAATCCCACATGGTCATGATCCGGGTATGTGTCCCCTTCTCATTTCATGGCGTCTCCTTGACTAGCTTTCTTTGCTACCTTCATGCAGGGGAACAGTGGCCTCAAACCCAAGGACAATGAGTTCACGTCCAAACCCTGGCACTGGCCTATCAACTATCAGGTAGGATCCAAGGCTGGGGCTCCTCCCAGGAACCTGGGTCAGCAGGGTGGTCTCTATTCCACAGGGCCTACGCTTCTCAGGGGTCAATGACACAGATTTCCGAGTCTATCTGCTTGGCAACCCGGTGAGTGCCTAAACATTCCCGGCTCAGGCCCTGTTCTCATCTGCCCATTCCCATTTCTGCACAGGTGGTTTGGTGGCTGAATCTGTTGAGCATCGCCCTCTACCTCCTCTCAGGGAGCATCATTGCTGTAGCCATGCAGAGAGGGGCACGGCTGCCAGCGGAGGTTGCAGGTCAGGTCCTCTGGGCTCTCCCTCCCCTGACCTGGCGGCAGCAGGGCACCTGCACCCCTGGGGAGGGCCGGCTGCCTGCTGATGGGCCATCCTTTGCGTTTACCACCCCACACCTTCCCTTATCCTTTGCTTTTGAAAGGTAACAACCCCCAAGTACCCAGTGCTGTGTTATTGGCTATTATGACCCCCATTTTATGGATTAGGAAACCAAGGAACCATGAGATTAAGAAACTTGCCCCAGGACATACAGCTAGTAAGTGATAGAGCTGAGGCTCAAACCCGTGCTCTTCTGACTGGGCTGTGCTGCTTGGGCCCAGGGTTGTCCCAGGTCCTGCTTCGAGGAGGCGGCCAGGTCCTGCTCGGCTGGACACTCCATTACTTCCCGTTTTTCCTGATGGGCCGGGTCCTCTACTTCCACCACTACTTCCCAGCCATGCTCTTCTCAAGCATGTTGACAGGTCAGTGCCACCCACCTGGACTTGGGAGACAGGGCTGACTCCAGGTTTCTCTCCTCTCCTCTAGGCATTCTGTGGGACACCCTCCTGCGGCTCTGTGCCTGGGGCTTGGCCTCATGGCCCCTGGCGAGGGGCATACATGTGGCGGGAATCCTGAGCCTGCTCCTGGGAACTGCCTACAGGTGAGCATCTCTGCACCTCACATGCCCTCCCAGCCAACTGCCTCCTACTGGTTCTCTCTCACAGCTTCTACCTCTTCCACCCTCTGGCTTACGGGATGGTTGGTCCCCTGGCCCAGGACCCCCAAAGTCCAATGGCAGGACTAAGGTGGCTGGACTCATGGGACTTTTGAGGCCACTGCAAAGATTCCAGCCTGGGTCCAGGAACTTCCCAGGAGAGCCAGCTGGGAAGCAGTACTGGACCATCCGGCCATGAGGAAGCTGCCTAAGGAGCCCGAAGAATTCTGCTGCTCACCAGGACCCAGCTCTGGGAGTGCAGCTGGAATGGAACCCAGCATTGGAGAGAGCCGGGAGAGAGCCGCAGCTCCGTCCACAGCACCACGGAGAGGACAGCGCCTCTTGGGCTGCTCCCTCGTGCACAGCGCAGGGGAGGATGGGTGCCAGAGGGTGGGAGTGGGTGCGCGTGTGTGTATGTGAGGGCATGTTGTCCATATCCCTGTGGAATACAGACCGTGTAACTGGACAGCTGAGTGTCATAAACTCTAAAATAGTCCAGGCTATAGTAATATTTTCTGGTATTTTTTTCTGTTGGATTTCTTTGGTTTTGGTTTGTAAGATCCATCAAAAATTCTCAGACCTCTGAGAGGGCCTTGAGGGCAGAGAATACTGACCTCACCTTGGGATGTCACCAAAGGCAGAGCAGATGGGACTGTCAAAGTTGTGCTGCCCTCCCTCCCACAAACAAATGAATCCAGCGTGGAGGAAGGCGCGCCGCCCCGAGCTGGAGGGCCTGGCTCCCACCATGCCCCCCAGTGGCTGCAGGTAGCTGGACTTCCTGCCTGTGACGCACAGAGAGCAGCGGACTCCGGAGCGTCAGCCTGCCTTAGCCCTTGGTTCCTCGTTTTTTGGGATTGTCACACTGTGACACTCGGGAGGAACGATGTCCTATCCTGGGCTGCTCAGTGTTCCCAGGCCCTGTGTGCCAGAGGCCAGGTCTCTCCAAGTGCATCTAGCCTGGCCTGGAGGGCAAGGCAGATGCATTCTCCTGGCTGCTGGGAGAGCCCATGGGAACCTTGCTTAGCGCCCAAGGTAGATGAGAGACAGGGCAGGGAATCTGCGTGGTGCTGGGATGTGGGGACTCTGGCCTCTCCAGACTAATGTTCCTGTCACCTGCTGAGCTTTCCCAGTGTCACTTCTGCAGTCCTCCTCTGCTCACCCCTCCCTCACTCCGTGGGCAATTCCCTTTCTCTCTGTCACTGCTTCAGCAGTGAAGACCCATGGCACCTAGAAATGCATGCCAGCTTCCTGCGTCTACCACTCTGCAGCTCAAACAAGAAGCTCAGAGCTGCCCCTTCCACTTCCTCCCCAAAAGGGATGAAGAAAACCCTGTGGTAGAACCAAACCACCCAAGGCCAGCCCTTAAGCCTGCCTCCACCTTCCTGGTGCATGACAAAATATTTCTTTTGTCTCAGAGGACTTTGATGCTTCAATATTTAATGATGAATCCGCCACACTCCATTTTCCCTCCTCTGAAGCTCCCAACAACTCTGACAGGGTCAGATCTCTTTAAAGCATCTTCAGGAGGCGGTTGCCACGGAGACTGGATATTGGTCCCAGGGACAGGCTGTGCTACCTACTGGGTGGTGGGGAGGGAAGCTTCTGGCCATGCTTGGGCATTCAGACCAACCATCATTAATGTTAATAGAGGAAATGCAGCAACGTCAAAAGCAAGGCAGGTTGGTTAATTAGATCTGGGGCCCGATGACCTCCCTTTCCCACTGCTACAGCCCTTTTGACTTCCCCCAGCAGGAAGCGCTGTCTGTGCGGCTGAGTCTGGGCCACTTGCTTAATTGCATTTCTGGCAGGGAAGGAGAGGAGGGATGGAGAAGCTCTGCTCGCTGCTTCCACCTCACCGTGTGTCCTCCCCTCCCCTCCCTTCCTCTCCTCCCCACAGGCGGAATTGCTTTCTTCTGAGCCGGGTGGGCTCTCCTGCAGGGAGAATGCAGGGGTCTGTGCTTGGCTCTTAGCAAAGCAGGTGGCCCACAGTGACCTCCAGGAGGTGGCTGATTTTCCTTTGTGCCTTCTTATTTCTCAGTAGGAACTTGGAAGGGAAGAGCTCTGAAGGAGCCAGAGGGGCAGCCACCTTGCATGAGGGTGAGGAAGGAGAAGCCCAGCCAGCCTCTACCCATCCCTCCCTCCCAATTAGGCTGCACTGGGGCCGAACGCTTCCCTGGGCTCCCACTGCCTTCTAAGGAGCCAAGGAGAATTCCCTGCCCACTTTCTGTTCCTCCATGCCCAAACTGGCAGATGCTTCTCTGGGAGCAAGGCCACATGGGCTGATGCAGCTTTGAGTGCTCAGGTTCTGTTTTCTGGAAGTTGCTGGAGAAGGGCTGTCAGGGTGCTTCTATGAATATGGGCTTCAGCTGTAGCACTTGGCAGAAACGTGATGTGTCCCACAAACTGCTGGTGGAGGAAGAAGATGTTCGTCAGCCAATTCAACCTCCAGCCAGCTTCTTGAGCCTATTTGGTTTAAAAAAAAAAAGTCTTCTAATCAGAAGCCACTGATTTTATAATAAATAACACTTGTTTTGAATGCCTTGTTGTCCTTGTACTTAATTGAATCCG